TCTGTGGAGCGATGATTGACACATGGCAGGGGGACACTGGTTTTGACATTTGAGCCTGTGCCCAGCCCTTGCCTGGGGAGGAGGTGGGGCAGGAGTCCTGAATGAGCATCTCCCTACTTAGTGACAGTCAGGGGCACGGAGAATGGTGCCCAGGCCAAGGGCAGGGCTTGGGCCAAGTGTGCGCAGCGTGGGGTGTGTGTGCTCCAGCGGCTCCTGCTGCGGAGGGCGGCATGAGGCTTGTTTACCTGTGTGCTGGCATCTCTGGTGGCCCCTGCAAGGGTGGGGAAGTGGCAGGCAGGGTGAAATGGGGAAAAGTGGGCTCTCAACTGCTCCTAGCAGCCTCCGGGTCTGGGGAGGGAAGTGAGGAGGGGCCCAGAGCTGTCTCCTGGTCACTCTTCTGGGGCTCTGTGCAGACCTTTGGCAGGGCCAGGCTACACCACACCCTCTACAACCTCCCCTGACTTCTTCCCCTAACCCCTCACCACCATTCCTCCGCTTTTCTCTCCCCGCCCCTGCCTCCCCTCCATTCTCTCCTTCCCTCCACCTCCCGGTCCCATCCCCTGCCCACACTGCCCCTCCTCAGGCCCAAAGTGGACACCGGTGCTGCCTGAGGGTCAGAGTGTCCACCTCCAGCAGCCCGGGCACCGGGCAGGATTCAAGCTGGAGGGGGCTGGGGCGGGCGAAGCCGGGCACGGGGCGAGCCCGCTGGTGGGCGGGGCAGGGGCGGGTCCTTCGAGGGGAGGGGCGGGCTCGGCCAGTGAGAGCGCAGAAACCGTGGCACGGGCGCTCCCGGAACTGGCGATTGCAAAGCGCGAGGGCTGGAACTCAGACCCAGAGGGGCGGTCCCTGTTGCAAGTCATCTCCCGAAAGGGCGGGGCCGGGGCTCATCCCGGAAGGACCGGTGTCTAGGTCACCCTGGAGCGCTCACCCCACCGGCACCCGTGCCCAAGCCCGCCCCTGCAAAGGCAGGTACTCGAGCACACTCCGGAGAGGGCGGCCTCTGAGCCCCGAACCCCGAACTCCGGCGCAGCGTCGCACCTCTGCCCAATGAGGTGCCCCTGACGTGCCTGCTGCGGCTGCCCTGCTCCCCCCAGCCTCCCTGCATCCCGGGATGGGGGAGGGCGCCAGGCGCAGCTCCCGGACCCTCAGGGGTCTCCCCGCCCTACCCCACCAGCCTGGGTTCGGTACCTCGGGGCTCAGATGTGCAGTCAGCTGTTAATGTGGCAAAATTTGGGGAAGTCCTCTGCAGCCGCAAAATCCAGTTCCCACCAGTTGGAGGCCGGGCGGGGAAGGGTGGGGACAGACAGCACTCCGCTGTGGGAGGTAAGGCAGAGCTACTGGGGAGCCTGGAAGGCAGGGGGTCCTGCAGTGCTGTCCTCTCTTGCAGGCAAGGCCAGGCGGGTGCTGCCTGGGACCCAGTGACTCAGCACCCCTGCCCGGATCAACTGGACTTTTGCCCCCTGCTCCGCCAGCCTCCTGCTTGGATCTCTCCTGGGTCTCCCTGCTGCGCCTGTCCAGGATGCAGGGAGCTCGGGCTCCCAGGGACCAGGGCCGGTCCCCCGGCAGGATGAGCGCTCTAGGCCGGTCCTCGGTCATCTTGCTTACCTACGTGCTGGCCGCCACAGAACTTACCTGCCTCTTCATGCAGTTCTCCATCGTGCCAGTGAGTAACACACCCCAGCCCCTGCAGCCCCAGCCCCTCCCCCGGGCTCCCTCCTGTGTTTCAGTACCTGTCTCGGAAACTGGGCCTGGATTCCATTGCCTTCGGCTACCTGCAAACCACCTTCGGGGTGCTGCAGCTGCTGGGCGGGCCGGTATTTGGCAGGTACAGTGTGTGTGTGTACAGGGGCTCTCCCCCGTGAGGGTCCGACCCGCCCCTCGGCCCCCAGGTTCGCAGACCAGCGCGGGGCGCGGGCGGCGCTCACGCTCTCCTTCCTGGCTGCCTTGGCGCTCTACCTGCTCCTGGCGGCCGCCTCCAGCCCGGCCCTGCCCGGGGTCTACCTGCTCTTCGCCTCGCGCCTGCCCGGAGCGCTCATGCACACGCTGCCAGGTAGGGCCGGGGGGACTGGAGTCCAGGTGGGGTTCGCCGCTCAGCTCCCCCGCCCCGTCCCCAGCCGCCCAGATGGTCATCACGGACCTGTCGGCACCCGAGGAGCGGCCCGCGGCCCTGGGCCGGCTGGGCCTCTGCTTCGGCGTCGGAGTCATCCTCGGCTCCCTGCTGGGCGGGACCCTGGTCTCCGCGTACGGGTGAGTGGTGGGGGCCGGGGCGGAGTCTGTGGGCACCCTGTGCAGCCGAGGCTGTTGCCCGCAGGATTCAGTGCCCGGCCATCCTGGCTGCCCTGGCCACCCTCCTGGGAGCTGTCCTCAGCTTCACCTGCATCCCCGCCAGCACCAAAGGGGCCAAAACTGACGCCCAGGCTCCACTGCCAGGTAAGCCCCGCCAGGTACACCCTGCCCAGATGCTTTGCAGGCCTGAATGGCCTCTCCGTGCCAGGCGGCCCCCGGGCCAGTGTGTTCGACCTGAAGGCCATCGCCTCCCTGCTGCGGCTGCCAGACGTCCCGAGGATCTTCCTGGTGAAGGTGGCCTCCAACTGCCCCACAGGTGAGTCCCAACTACTGCCCCAACAGCGGCCAGTACTCACCCCTGTTCCCCTGCCCCGGCTCAGGGCTCTTCATGGTCATGTTCTCCATCATCTCCATGGACTTCTTCCAGCTGGAGGCCGCCCAAGCTGGCTACCTCATGTCCTTCTTCGGGCTCCTCCAGATGGTGAGTGGGCACACAGGGCCTGCTGGGGGGCAGTCTCCCAAACTCTCCAAATCTGTCCCATGAGGCCAAAGTGCCCGCCTTGCAGGGTCCTTGGCAGATGAGATGACCTAACGTGGCAAAGTGGTTAGACCAGCGTGGGCCCCTTTGGAGGTCCCATAGGAGCAAGACGCCAGCCCTCAGAGGCCACGCTGTCATGGTAGGATAAGACGCCAGCCCTCAGAGGCCACACTGTCATGGAAGGATGCCCTGAAACCCTGGCAGCTCCGATGCGGCAGGTGTCTGTCTGCCAGCCCCCCAGAACCGCTCAGCTCCCGGGCCGGGGCGAGACACCTCCACCACCAGCTCCTCTGGGCTTCTGGACCAGACCCTGGGTGGTGGGGACAGGTGATGATTTGCCACCACCCAGGATGGCTGCCTGACAGCCAGAGTGCGGGGCGGGGGGGCTATTCTGGGACCCGCCAGGGTGGGGGTGGGGGCTCTCGGCCTCTCCGGAAGCCTGTGGCATTCCTGGCACCTCCAAGCCATCTGCTCTTCAGCCTCTGGGCCCAGGACTAGACTAGTGCTAAAATAGCTGCTCCTGGGAGGGGCTGGACCCCCACCGTGGGCAGAGAGGGCCTCTGCTTTTTGGGGCAGGAGGGGCCACCCTGGCAGGGTAAAAAGAGATAAACAGAAAAACAACAGCAACAATAATAGTAACAATCCGGGGTTGTTGCCATGGGGCCTGTTCTGAACAGGCTGCGCCCAGCTCACTGCGAGGAAGGACGCTTAGCCAGGCCCTGGCTGAAGCCTGCAGCTGGGCTGGACACAGCAGTCATTGGCCTGTGTTGTGGGGGACTTGGGCCTGCCATGGCTGCAGTGGGGACCCTGCCTGAGACAGACAGAGCTGGGGTGGTGACCAACACCGTCGGGGCACCCTCGCAGGAACTGGGCCTGGTGAACTGCCCAGGGACGGGGAAGGAGCAGGGTGAGGCATGGGGACCCCGACACAGGTTGAGCAGCGGGAGAGGAGGCTGAGGAGGGGAAGGAGGGGGCCCGCAGAGTAGCCCCCAGACCCCAAGTCCGGTCAGGGACAAGCTTGTTAGCTCCAGGTTCATGTCACAACCTGCAGGGCTCCTAAGTTCAAGCTTTTTTAAACTTAATGGGCAAACTGAGACGCAACACAAATAGGCTTCTGACCTTGGTGTCTGAGTCCTGGATCTGAAGTCCTTCACGGCACTCACTGTGAGCCCCTCTTAGACGCACTGCACGAAGTGAGCTTGCCAGCTCTTCCTTTAAGAAACGTGTTAGGCCGGGCGCGGTGGCTCACGCCTGTAATCCCAGCACTTTGGGAGACCGAGGCGGGCGGATCCCAAGGTCAGGAGATTGAGACCATCCTGGCGAACATGGTGAAACCCCGTCTCTACCAAAAATACAAAAAAAAAAAAAAAAATTAGCCGGGCCTGGTGGCAGGCACCTGTAGTCCCAGCTACTCGGGAGGCTGACGCAGGAGAATGGCGTGAACCCGGGAGGCGGAGCTTGCAGTGAGCCGAGATCGCGCCACTGCAGTCCACGCTGGGCGACAGAGCGAGACGCCATCTCAAAAAAAAAAAAAAAAAAGGTGTTAAAATCCCAAAAAACCCTAAGATAAAGCAAGTGTGAAAGTAAGATTTTTAAACCATTTATGGTTCCGGTTGGAAGCAGTTTCTGTTCTGCCTGGCAGGAATTTGGGAGGGTGACTGGTCCCCTGCAGAGGTGCTGCAGGCTGGGCCTGCCCTGTGGGCAGATACTGAGCCCAGGGGCTCCTCCAGCCGGGGCCACCCCTGCACTCCCAGGCGCGTTGGCCCAGCACGCCCTGCTTAGTGGAGGAGCTGAGATGACCAGATAGAGAGCCTCGCCCTGGCCTGGGAGCAGCCTGCGGCCAAGCCTGTCCCACCGAGCCCATCCCCGGGAGCAGCCTGCGGCCGAGCCTGTCCCACCGAGCCCATCCCCGGGAGCAGCCTGCGGCCGAGCCTGTCCCACCGAGCCCATCCCCGGGAGCAGCCTGCGGCCGAGCCTGTCCCACCGAGCCCATCCCCGGGAGCAGCCTGCGGCCGAGCCTGTCCCACCGAGCCCATCCCCGGGAGCAGCCTGCGGCCGAGCCTGTCCCACCGAGCCCATCCCCGGGAGCAGCCTGCGGCCGAGCCTGTCCCAC